CGGGGTTTCACCATGTTGTCCAGGTTGGTCTCGAACTCCTGAGCTCAAGCGATCCTCCTGCCTTGGCCTCCCAAAGTTCTGGGATTACAGGCATGAACCACCACACCTGGCCACCAGTATCACTCTTTTTTTAAAAAAATTTTATTTTTATTTTAAGTTCTGGGGTACATGTGCAGAATGTGCAGGTTTGTTACGTAGGTAAATGTATGCCGTGGTGGTTTATTGCACCTATCAACCCATCACCTAGGTATTAAGCTCAGCATGCATTAGCAGCACTCTTAACACACAATTAAACTCACATGTAATGAGATTACTTCTCATTACTCCACACCATAGTAGTCTATTTTACAGATGAGGATACTGAGGCTCAGGGAGGCTGAGAGATTTACCTGGAGTCAATCAATTGTTGATCTGGAAGCATCCGATCACCAGGTCTTCTGAAATAATGACAGCAGCAACAATTAACATTATGCTTACTATGCCAAATGCTATGCTTAGCATTTTACCTGCATCACAATCGCGATTCCTTTGGGCAGTTAGGTAGGTTCCATTTTAACCGAATTTAAAGAGGAGGAAGCTGAGGCTCAGAGAGGTAACTTGCCCTAGGTAACCCAGGGTAGTCAGTTAAAAAGTCAAGACTCAGACCTCGATCTGACTAACTCCAAAGAAACCCGTGCCACTCTGCCTCTCGGAAAACACTGCTTCCAGCTGCACAGTTCAAAACCCCACCCAAGGCGGCCCTGAATCGCGGTCAGTCGGCTTCAGCCGAATCGCACTTTGTTTTGAACAAGGATACAGAGGGCGCTGCCTGATGTTAGTCTGGGGGCTTGGGGGAGAAGATGGGGGTCCAGGGTGGAAATGTAGGTGCTGGGGCTGTGCCAGAGGGAGAGTGTCCGGGACCAGCGGGCGAGTCACGTGCGCGTGAAACTCGACCTAAGGGGAGGGGAAAAGAAGGGAGCCCCCGCCCCCACCTCGGGGCGCAGCTCCGGACGCGTGTAAATACAACTATCAACTCCGCAGATCCACTTCATCCAAGCCCAGCTTCGCAGACCTCTGGCGCCCGGCGGGTTCCCAGTTCCCCCGCTTCTTCCGAGGAGACAGCGGAGGCGAGGCCACCGGGCTGTCAGGCTGAAGCTCCGTGGCCGCCGGGTCCTGCACGCAGAGAAGACCCCAGCGCCGGCGCGGCTCAGGGCTGGGCCCACGGGACTCCGGACGCGCCGCGAAAGCGTTGCGCTCCCGGAGGCGTCCGCAGCTGCTGGCTGCTCATTTGCCGGTGACCGGAGGTGAGCAGCGTGGGCGGGGAGGGGGCGCGCGTGGGTCCCCGCTCGCTGCACTTCCTCTGCTTAGAGCTGCGCGTTTGCCAGAGTTCCAGCGGACCTCCTGGAGCGCTTGAACCCAAAGCCCCGTTTCACAGATGAGAATACCGAGTCCCCCTGGAAGAAGTGACTGGTACTTCCTCCCCTCTCTCTGGGTCTTTCTTGGGCCCTTCACCCAGCGCTCTGTTTCTGTGCAGGCTCGGGGCCAGCATGGCCCCCACGCTGCAACAGGCGTACCGGAGGCGCTGGTGGATGGCCTGCACGGCTGTGCTGGAGAACCTCTTCTTCTCTGCTGTACTCCTGGGCTGGGGCTCCCTGTTGATCATTCTGAAGAACGAGGGCTTCTATTCCAGCACGTGCCCAGGTATGCCTGAAAATGGGCTGGGTGGGCTGGGGCATGTGCTGAGCCCTCCCTTCCCCCTCCTCAGCTGAGAGCAGCACCAACACCACCCAGGATGAGCAGCGCAGGTGGCCAGGCTGTGACCAGCAGGACGAGATGCTCAACCTGGGCTTCACCATTGGTTCCTTCGTGCTCAGCGCCACCACCCTGCCACTGGGGATCCTCATGGACCGCTTTGGCCCCCGACCCGTGCGGCTGGTTGGCAGGTGAGGTGGCTGGGCTATGGGGAACGGGAGGACCAACCCCTCGCCCTTCCCTGTGTCTCCACAGTGCCTGCTTCACTGCGTCCTGCACCCTCATGGCCCTGGCCTCCCGGGACGTGGAAGGTGAGTTGTCTGTCCTCTTGTGGCCCCACAAGAATGCCCTCATCTGCTGCTTTCCCCTTTCCAGCTCTGTCTCCGTTGATATTCCTGGCGCTGTCCCTGAATGGCTTTGGTGGCATCTGCCTAACGTTCACTTCACTCACGGTGAGTGTCACAGGCCTGGCCTGGCAGCAGAGCCCACCTCATGGGTGCTGCTTTCCCTCCTCAGCTGCCCAACATGTTTGGGAACCTGCGCTCCACGTTAATGGCCCTCATGATTGGCTCTTACGCCTCTTCTGCCATTACGTTCCCAGGAATCAAGGTATGAGGCCACCTGGGTTTTCTTTTTGTCTTCTCCCCCACGGGCCTGCCCCCTCCTCTCACAGCTGATCTACGATGCCGGTGTGGCCTTCGTGGTCATCATGTTCACCTGGTCTGGCCTGGCCTGCCTTATCTTTCTGAACTGCACCCTCAACTGGCCCATCGAAGCCTTTCCTGCCCCTGAGGAAGTCAATTACACGTGAGTGGCTGGAGTGGGCAGAGACTCTCCCTGTTCCTCTACACTCTGGCCTGGCTGCCTGCAGGAAGAAGATCAAGCTGAGTGGGCTGGCCCTGGACCACAAGGTGACAGGTGACCTCTTCTACACCCATGTGACCACCATGGGCCAGAGGCTCAGCCAGAAGGCCCCCAGCCTGGAGGACGGTTCGGATGCCTTCATGTCACCCCAGGATGTTCGGGGCACCTCAGAAAACCTTCCTGAGAGTGAGTGTCTGGTCAAGGTGCCGGCCTTGGGGGGGCTCAGGGGCGCCCCCTGCTGTCTCCCCAGGGTCTGTCCCCTTACGCAAGAGCCTCTGCTCCCCCACTTTCCTGTGGAGCCTCCTCACCATGGGCATGACCCAGCTGCGGATCATCTTCTACATGGCTGCTGTGAACAAGATGCTGGAGTACCTTGTGACTGGTGGCCAGGAGCATGGTGAGGCACCGCTGAGGCCCCTGGGGGTTGGGGCTCCCCTCACCATACGTTTCCCTACCCACAGAGACAAATGAACAGCAACAAAAGGTGGCAGAGACAGGTAGGGCTATGAAAGCAGGGCCCTGGCTCACGCCTGACCCCACTGCCCTTCCCATCCTGCCCAGTTGGGTTCTACTCCTCCGTCTTCGGGGCCATGCAGCTGTTGTGCCTTCTCACCTGCCCCCTCATTGGCTACATCATGGACTGGCGGATCAAGGACTGCGTGGACGCCCCAACTCAGGGCACTGTCCTCGGAGATGCCAGGTGACCTGCCTGTACAGGGATGGTGACAGCAAGGCAGCAGCCAGTGACTTCCCGTACTCCTCAGGGACGGGGTTGCTACCAAATCCATCAGACCACGCTACTGCAAGATCCAAAAGCTCACCAATGCCATCAGTGCCTTCACCCTGACCAACCTGCTGCTTGTGGGTTTTGGCATCACCTGTCTCATCAACAACTTACACCTCCAGGTACCCACCTTCATCCTTCCCCTCTCCCTGCCCTAACCTCTTCACTCTCTCTTTTTGGTTTTAGTTTGTGACCTTTGTCCTGCACACCATTGTTCGAGGTTTCTTCCACTCAGCCTGTGGGAGTCTCTATGCTGCAGTGTGAGTCTGTTGGGCTGAAATGCCTTCCTGAGCACACCCCTGATACTCCCCGTCTCGTGGACAGGTTCCCATCCAACCACTTTGGGACGCTGACAGGCCTGCAGTCCCTCATCAGTGCTGTGTTCGCCTTGCTTCAGCAGCCACTTTTCATGGCGATGGTGGGACCCCTGAAAGGAGAGCCCTTCTGGGTGAGAGCGAGGGTTGGTGTGGGGGGAGCAGGCTTGACTCTGTTTCTCTCTCCTTGCCCTAAAGGTGAATCTGGGCCTCCTGCTATTCTCACTCCTGGGATTCCTGTTGCCTTCCTACCTCTTCTATTACCGTGCCCGGCTCCAGCAGGAGTACGCCGCCAATGGGATGGGCCCACTGAAGGTGCTTAGCGGCTCTGAGGTGACCGCATAGACTTCTCAGACCAAGGGACCTGGATGACAGGCAATCAAGGCCTGAGCAACCAAAAGGAGTGCCCCATATGGCTTTTCTACCTGTAACATGCACATAGAGCCATGGCCGTAGATTTATAAATACCAAGAGAAGTTCTATTTTTGTAAAGACTGCAAAAAGGAGGAAAAAAAACCTTCAAAAACGCCCCCTAAGTCAACGCTCCATTGACTGAAGACAGTCCCTATCCTAGAGGGGTTGAGCCTTCTTCCTCCTTGGGTTGGAGGAGACCAGGGTGCCTCTTATCTCCTTCTAGCGGTCTGCCTCCTGGTACCTCTTGGGGGGATCGGCAAACAGGCTACCCCTGAGGTCCCATGTGCCATGAGTGTGCACACATGCATGTGTCTGTGTATGTGTGAATGTGAGAGAGACACAGCCCTCCTTTCAGAAGGAAAGGGGCCTGAGGTGCCAGCTGTGTCCTGGGTTAGGGGTTGGGGGTCGGCCCCTTCCAGGGCCAGGAGGGCAGGTTCCCTCTCTGGTGCTGCTGCTTGCAAGTCTTAGAGGAAATAAAAAGGGAAGTGAGAGACTGGCTGGTGTGCGCCTGTCTTTGGCGGTTGG